TATTTTTAGTAGTGACGGGGTTTCACCTCGTTGGCCAGACTGGTCTCGAACTCCTGAGCTCAGGTGATCTGCCCGCCTCGGCCTCCCAAAGTGCTGGGATTACAGGCGTGAGACACTGCACCCAGCCCATCTGTCGTTCTTCTCTCTAGACTGTGAGCTCCAAGAACGCAGCACTATTCCTGTAATGCATCTGTGCATGCTTTCCCTTGGTAGACCCTGGAACACAGCAGGTGAATGCTTCAAGGGACAGTCTCAACCCTGTGCACCCTGCCTTAGTGGCTACTGAATGCTTGCATGATTGCATTTGAACCTCACAACAGCCTGAGACGCTGCCAGCACTCAAAAAATTACCTGCCATCTCGCTGTTGAGAAGAGGGGCCTGAAAGAGGCGATCAAGCTGCAAACCCAGGCTCAGAAGCCAACTGCCTGGATTTAAGTTTAGCTCAATTCCTTACCAGATATTTGGCAAGCCACTTAATATTTCTCTCTCTCTCTTTTTTGAGACGGAGTTTTGCTCTTGTCGCCTGGGCTGGAGTGCAATGGCACGATCTGAGCTCACTGCAACCTCTGCCTCCTGGGTTCAAGTGATTCTCCTGGCTCAGCCTCCCAAGTAGCTGGGATTACAGGCGCCCACCACCACGCCCAGCTCTTTTTTGTATTTTTAGTAGACACAGGGTTTCACCACGTGTGCCAGACTGGTCTCAAACTCCTGACCTCAGGTGATCCACCCGCTTTGGCCTCCTAAAGTGCTGGGATTACAGGGCTGAGTCACAGAGCCCGGCCACGCCATTTAATCTCTCCAAGCCTCGTTTCCTCCACTGTACGATGGGGATAGCACCTACTTCAGAGATTGCTACGCCGAATAAAAGGAGCTGGCATATCATGCCTAACATATAACAAGCACGTGATAGAGGTCAGTGACTAGCTTTAGCCTCAGGCCAGCAGCCTCCCGCTCTCCCTACCCTGCGCGCCCCACGTGCCTCCTGTAAACAAGAGAACGCGCAGGCGCCGCAAACCAGCGCCCATTGGTCGGCGTGCCGTCGCCCCGCTGGAGGGAGGACTCAGGCCCCGCTGGCCGCGGGCTCGGTACCCGGTGGGTCGGTGGAGCGTCTGTTGGGTCCGGGCCGCCGGCTTCGCCCTCGCCATGGCGCCCTGGCTGCAGCTCCTGTCGCTGCTGGGGCTGCTCCCGGGCGCAGTGGCCGCCCCCGCCCAGCCCCGAGCCGCCAGCTTTCAGGCCTGGGGGCCGCCGTCCCCGGAGCTGCTGGCGCCCACCCGCTTCGCGCTGGAGATGTTCAACCGCGGCCGGGCTGCGGGGACGCGGGCCGTGCTGGGCCTTGTGCGCGGCCGCGTCCGCCGGGTGAGGACGCGCCGGGGGCGGGGGCGCCAGGCCCGGGTCCAAGGGATAGGAGCTTTGACCTAACATTGGGATGGGGCCTGCCCGCTGGACGAACCGATCTCTGGTGATGGGGAATGGGCAGCGCCGCACGGGCGGACTGTGCCCGCCTCACCTACTCCTCTCTCCAGGCGGGTCAGGGGTCGCTGTACTCCCTGGAGGCCACCCTGGAGGAGCCACCCTGCAACGACCCCATGGTGTGCCGGCTCCCCGTGTCCAAGAAAACCCTGGTGAGTGATGAGGCTCTTGGGGTTCCCCGCCCGCCCCCAGAGCAGCTTCTTCCTCTCCCTCCAGCTCTGCAGCTTCCAAGTCCTGGATGAGCTCGGAAGACACGTGCTGCTGCGGAAGGACTGTGGCCCAGTGGACACCAAGGTTCCAGGTGCTGGGGAGCCCAAGTCAGCCTTCACTCAGGGCTCAGCCATGATTTCTTCTCTGTCCCAAAACCATCCAGACAACAGAAACGAGACTTTCAGCTCAGTCATTTCCCTGTTGAATGAGGATCCCCTGTCCCAGGTGAGGAGCCCTCAGCTTGAGGAGCCCTCAGCTGGTCAGCCTAAAGACTGGTCTGCCTATCCAGGACTTGCCTGTGAAGATGGCTTCAATCTTCAAGAACTTTGTCATTACCTATAACCGGACATATGAGTCAAAGGAAGGTGAGGACCCAGCCTTGGCTGTACCTGTTCCTGAACCCCTCCTCTTCTGCTCCTTGGTCCTCAGAAGCCCGGTGGCGCCTGTCCGTCTTTGTCAATAACATGGTGCGAGCACAGAAGATCCAGGCCCTGGACCGTGGCACAGCTCAGTATGGAGTCACCAAGTTCAGTGATCTCACAGGTAGGGATAGTGGCCACAGTCCTCATGGATCCCCTCCCCATGCCCTGCCCACCTTTGCCCGCAGAGGAGGAGTTCCGCACTATCTACCTGAATACTCTCCTGAGGAAAGAGCCTGGCAACAAGATGAAGCAAGCCAAGTCTGTGGGTGACCTCGCCCCACCTGAATGGGACTGGAGGAGTAAGGGGGCTGTCACAAAAGTCAAAGACCAGGTTGGACCCCTGGAAGTGAGGGTGGGACATGGGCTCTGACTCCAACTCCACCCATCTCTTGTAGGGCATGTGTGGCTCCTGCTGGGCCTTCTCAGTCACAGGCAATGTGGAGGGCCAGTGGTTTCTCAACCAGGGGACCCTGCTCTCCCTCTCTGAACAGGGTGAGCATCTCGCTCTACTCCTCTGTCCCCAGGGGCTTCTTGGGACCAGCCTTCTGTCTCCTAGAGCTCTTGGACTGTGACAAGATGGACAAGGCCTGCATGGGCGGCTTGCCCTCCAATGCCTACTCGGCCATAAAGAATTTGGGTATGCATTAATGGGGTCAGGAGGGGCAACCGGCCCTTCTCTACTCACCCCCACCGTTCCCCAGGAGGGCTGGAGACAGAGGATGACTACAGCTACCAGGGTCACATGCAGTCCTGCAACTTCTCAGCAGAGAAGGCCAAGGTCTACATCAATGACTCCGTGGAGCTGAGCCAGAACGAGCAGAGTGAGTGAGGGGCAGGGTGAGGTGAGGTCAGGGTGCCTACTGATGCCACCCCTTCCCATCTCAGAGCTGGCAGCCTGGCTGGCCAAGAGAGGCCCAATCTCCGTGGCCATCAATGCCTTTGGCATGCAGGTGAGGCCCTAGCCCCACTGCCCCTGCCCCATGAGTCGATCCCCTACTCCTTCTCCACCTCCAGTTTTACCGCCACGGGATCTCCCGCCCTCTCCGGCCCCTCTGCAGCCCTTGGCTCATTGACCATGCGGTGTTGCTTGTGGGCTACGGCAACCGTGAGTTCCGCTGCCTGTCCTGCATCCAGCCACCCTGATCCTTGCGCTCTGCACTGCACCCCAGGCTCTGACGTTCCCTTTTGGGCCATCAAGAACAGCTGGGGCACTGACTGGGGTGAGAAGGTGAGTCTTGCTGGCTTGGCCCCTGGCCCTCCTGGTGCCCTCACCAGCTCCCCCTCTCCCCCAGGGTTACTACTACTTGCATCGTGGGTCCGGGGCCTGTGGCGTGAACACCATGGCCAGCTCGGCGGTGGTGGACTGAAGAGGGGCCCCCAGCTCGGGACCTGGTGCTGATCAGAGTGGCTGCTGCCCCAGCCTGACATGTGTCCAGGCCCCTCCCCGGGAGGTACAGCTGGCAGAGGGAAAGGCACTGGGTACCTCAGGGTGAGCAGAGGGCACTGGGCTGGGGCACAGCCCCTGCTTCCCTGCACCCCATTCCCACCCTGAAGTTCTGCACCTGCACCTTTGTTGAATTGTGGTAGCTTAGGAGGATGTCGGGGTGAAGGGTGGTATCTTGGCAGTTGAAGCTGGGGCAAGAACTCTGGGCTTGGGTAATGAGCAGGAAGAAAATTTTCTGATCTTAAGCCCAGCTCTGTTCTGCCCCCGCTTTCCTCTGTTTGATACTATAAATTTTCTGGTTCCCTTGGATTTAGGGATAGTGTCCCTCTCCATGTCCAGGAAACTTGTAACCACCCTTTTCTAACAGCAATAAAGAGGTGTCCTTGTCCCGAGTGTGGTATAAATGCTCAGTCCCCGGGGGTGA